AAATCCGGAGAGCAGGGAAACCCAGGGGCAGGAAAAGCTTGGCAAGGCCCCTTTCTGGGCCAGGGCTGAGGCCCTGCTGGGAGGCGCCGAAAGAGCACTGGGCGGACACGACATTCCCGATGGCTTCTCGGGTGCCCACTCAACGGGAGTGATCGTGTCATTCCAAAGCGCTTTCCATTCTGAAGGTGCATGACCTGGAGACAACTGCTTAGCAGGGTTGGGAACCCTCAGTCAAACTGAGGACTTCAGATACTCTCATCCACGAAGACGGTTGGGGTGGTTTTTCCCCAGGAAGTAAGAGGGCTATCTTTAGCGAGATGCGGGCTGAGGCAGCCCTGGGGGAGTCACTACCATTGCAGCCCTACCCAGAGGTCCTGGGTCCACCCTCCCTCGCCAATCCTCCCCAGGGTTCCAGAGATGGCCACCAGCCTCGGCTCTCCCACGTCTACACCCATCACCTCCAGCCTGAGGGCGCAACTGAGAGGAACTGAGACCCAAGCAGCTCAGTAAAGTATGTCTGGGGGTCAGGGGCACCCCATCTGGGCCAGGGCGCTGCTCAGGCAGGAGAGCAGGGGACGAAATCCAAGCGCAGCTGGAATGCTCTGGAGACAACAGCTGCTTTTGGGATTCCGTTGCCCGCTGTCCAGCCGTTGGCGGGGGGCGGGGGAGCTCCTGCCCCCAGGTCACTCGCCCTGGGGCCACATCAGAACCCGCCCATCCCCAGTCCCAGGAGGAAGACCCGGGAGTAGGTTGTGAAACGGAGTCTAGAGGGAACAAGACGCTCACCTGGGCCACAGAACAATAGAAGGGGAGGTGGGGGCCTCCCCTGGGACCGGGTCCCGATCCGGATTAGATCCGTGGGGCAGGATTAGCCCTGTTGGTCCCACGAAGCCTGGGCCACTGGTGCGGTGACGGTGGTGGGGCGGGCTTCGGAATCCGTCAGGAGGGAAGCGCGCCCGTGGGGCCGGAGAGGAAGTAAACCCGCGCGTCCACCTCGGGGACACCCCCGCGCTCGGTGGCCTTTGTCCGGTGACGCTGCCAGCGCCCGGAGCACCAGGGGCCGAAGGGGTCCACAGAGCAGCCGCGGGACCCCCGGAAACCCATTGCGACCGGCCCCAGGAGACCCACCACCAGGCTCCCACTGTGCCGAGCTTCCCGCTCGCCCGGCCCCGCGGGTAGCGAAAGCGACAATGTTCCCCTGAGGCCACGACAGAGCCGGCGTGCCGAGATGCCCAAACCCCGCGCGGGGGCCAGCGACTCTCGCGCCAGTAGGCCCTTGACTTGGATCAAGACGGGGGACGGGGGACTCCCAGGACGCGAGCAGAGTGAACGAGGACAAGGTGATGCTCCACGCGCTTCTACTTCAAGTCTGGGCCCCGCGCCCCTGACCCTTTCCCTCCGCAGGGCCCCGCGGCGAGGGCATCGGCTCTCGCCGGCGGATGACGAGCTGTATCAGCGGACGCGCATCTCTCTGCTGCAACGCGAGGCCGCTCAGGCAATGTACATCGACAGCTACAACAGCCGCGGCTTCATGATAAACGGAAACCGCGTGCTCGGCCCCTGCGCTCTGCTCCCGCACTCGGTGGTGCAGTGGAACGTGAGTCCTGGCCCGCAGTGTGGAAACTGAGGTGTCGTATTAAATGTGCCTCCTCCCTGCACAGGTGGGATCCCACCAGGACATCACCGAAGACAGCTTTTCCCTCTTCTGGTTGCTGGAGCCCCGGATAGGTACTGGGGAAGGGGAGGGAGAACAGAGGTGTACTGTAGACTAGCCACACCCACCCTTCCCTAGAGATCGTGGTGGTGGGGACTGGAGACCGGACCGAGAGGCTGCAGTCCCAGGTGCTTCAAGCCATGAGGCAGCGGGGCATTGCTGTGGAAGTGCAGGACACGGTGAGTCCCGGGACTGGGGCATGCTGCGGGGATAGACAGGCTGATGCTGGCCTTTTCTTTGCAGCCCAATGCCTGTGCCACCTTCAACTTCCTGTGTCATGAAGGCCGAGTAACTGGAGCTGCTCTCATCCCTCCACCAGGAGGGACTTCACTTACATCTTTGGGCCAAGCTGCTCAATGAACCGCCAGGAACTGACCTGCTGACTGCACTCTGCCAGGCTTCCCAATGCTTTCACTCTTATCTACCCTTTGGCACTTATCTTGCTTATCAACATAATAATTTATACACTTCTCCCATTTTGTATCAGGTGTGTTGCTGGCCAGGAGCTGATGGCTCACTGGGCTCTTGGAGGGGAATGTGAAGAAACCAAGGAGTCACTTTTTCATCTAGATTACTTAGGATTCCTTGACTTTTCAGAAGTCGGGAAGCAGTATGTTTGCCTGTTGTAGACCTACTTGCTCACATGCAGATTTGAGAGGACCTCAACGGCTTTTCTCACAAAATCGCTGATTGTTTTTCTTTTTTTGAGATGGAG